CTAGCGCGGAGCGGGGACAGGGTGGACCGAGTAGGGCGCAGTGCTGGTCTCGCGAGGCTCCCTGCCCCACGGAGGCAGTAGCAGGACCCAACCGTTCCTAACCGTCCAGGGACCAGGACAGCGTCTGGAATAAAATCTTCCAAAGCAAACTTCCGCCTGCGGAGACCCGCTCCCTTCCTCGCCCCCACAGAAACGCCCCCCGCCACCACCCCCTCCCCCGGCGTAGGCCTTCACGCTGTCGCCTCGACCCGTTTCCTCGAATCCCCAGGGAAGGGTGGGCCCCTGGCGCCCCTATGGCCCGCCGCCCCCTTACCACCGCGGTCGGAGCCCGGGTCTCACTCTCCTGCCGCTGTTTCGGGCCACACCGTGTGTCCGTGCCTCCGCAAAGGAATAGAAGAGTGGGTCCTCGCTCTCTGCGGCGCACCGCTTGTCCCTTGACTTCCTGTCCATCTACAAAGCCTATTTCATGTTTTCCAGAAAGAAAACGTTTTCCGTGTCTCTTGAGTCCTCATCGCCATATGCGGGGCGGGACCGATCTATGCAAAAGATCGCAAGAGAAAACTGATGGAGCATCGCCCATCATGAGGCTGCTCTCCCGATGGTCACTGAGTTGTGTTGTGGCACTGTCTTTGTACAAAGACACCAATTTTTGCGAACGGTGCCACTCATGATTCAACGCTCTCATGCCTCGGTCCCAGCTGCTGGAGCGCAGATTTTCCTCCAAGGGTTAGAAGATAGAAAACTCCTCGGTAATTGGCCTAGAGGTGGTCTGCGAGGACGCCGGGAAGCTTGTAATTGGCTGTTTAATTCTCAGCAGGTGCGGTCTCAGTTAACAACATCTGCTTTTCCTGGATCTTATTGGCTGACAGGGTGGGCCTGCTTTGGATTCCATCCGGGTAATTGGGCAGCGGCTAGCAGCAGCCACGTCGCTCAGGGGCAGCCCGCGGAAGGATTGGTTGTGACGGGAGAAGGCGATTGGTCGGACTGCGAGCAGGGTGTTGATTGGTGCTGTCGGGCTGCGGGGGCGGGGAAGTGGCGGCTGAAGCGCCGCCGGCGGGGCTCACTGTGGTGGTGTGAGTGGGAGGCGGCGGCGCTGGTGGCTGCAGCTGGGGTGAGGCGCGAGGCGGCGCACTCGACGGCTGACTGGAGCAGCGGTAAAGGCGAGGATGGAGACCGAAGGTTTGGGCCTCCCTCTTTTCCCTGCTTTGCTTGTTTCAGGATATAAGTCAAAGAGTACAGCAGAAAATGTCTACTGAACGGACTTCTTGGACAAGCCTGTCCACCATTCAGAAAATAGCCCTGGGCCTTGGGATCCCAGCCAGTGCAACAGTTGCCTATATCCTATACCGCAGGTATAGGGAAAGCAGAGGTACGTGAACCCTATGACTGTGTGTGTGAAAAAAGTCTGATCTGATGAACAATGATCTGTGCAGAAGAGCGGCTGACATTTGTTGGGGAAGATGACATTGAGATAGAGATGCGGGTTCCCCAGGAGGCTGTGAAACTCATCATTGGCCGGCAAGGAGCCAATATTAAACAGGTAAGTGTGTGAGTAGGCAGTCTGCTTTCCCAGAATGTACTGCCAAATGTCCTTTTCTTTGCAGCTGCGGAAACAGACAGGTGCTCGGATTGATGTGGACACAGAGGATGTAGGCGATGAGCGAGTGCTGCTTATCAGTGGTTTTCCTGTTCAGGTGTGCAAGGCCAAAGCAGCAATCCATCAGATCCTGACAGAGAATACCCCAGTGTCTGAGCAGCTTTCAGTTCCCCAGAGATCTGTGGGCAGAATCATAGGTACCACTGGATGGCTTCCTCTATTGTTTCCTAAGGGCAGGTTTTTATATATTGTTTAATGTAGGGAGAGGCGGCGAGACAATTCGTTCTATCTGTAAGGCATCTGGAGCCAAAATTACCTGTGACAAAGAATCAGAAGGGACATTACTACTATCAAGACTTATAAAAATCTCAGGAACACAGAAGGAAGTGGCAGCAGCCAAGGCAAGTAGCTAATAGACTTGAATTATACCTGACAGAATATCATCCTTTCTCTTGTTTTCCACAGCATTTGATACTGGAGAAAGTTTCAGAAGATGAAGAACTTCGGAAGAGAATTGCTCATTCTGCAGAAACCAGGGTCCCACGCAAACAGCCAATCAGTGTGAGAAGAGAAGACATGACAGAGCCAGGTGGAGCTGGAGAGCCAGCATTATGGAAAAACACCAGTTCTAGCATGGAGCCGACTGCACCCCTGGTGACTCCTCCACCCAAAGGAGGAGGCGACATGGCTGTGGTAGTGTCAAAGGAAGGTTCCTGGGAGAAACCTAGTGATGACAGCTTTCAGAAGTCTGAAGCCCAGGCCATCCCAGAGATGCCCATGTTTGAAAGTATGTAACAAAGAGGGAGCCCATTAATCATTGATGTGGCCACCATCCTTATCTCTGTGTTCAGTCCCCAGTCCTGACTTCAGTTTTCATGCTGATGAGTACCTAGAAGTCTACGTTTCTGCTTCTGAGCACCCTAACCACTTCTGGATCCAGATCGTTGGCTCCCGCAGCCTGCAATTGGATAAGCTTGTCAATGAGATGACCCAGCACTATGAGAATAGTGTGGTGAGTTGCCATAGGGACAGGGCTGGGGTTTACTCTCTGCCTTTCTCCTCCTCCCCACATACAGCCTGAAGACTTGACTGTGCATGTAGGAGACATTGTAGCAGCACCTTTACCTACAAATGGTTCCTGGTATCGAGCCCGGGTCCTCGGCACCTTGGAGAATGGGAACTTGGACCTCTATTTTGTTGACTTTGGAGATAATGGAGATTGCCCACTGAAGGACCTCAGGGCTCTCAGGTCAGTGCTGAGGTCAGCTCAATCCCAACTGCCAGGATTCTAATTTTAGTTTCTTTTACTTCAGGAGTGACTTCCTAAGCCTTCCATTTCAAGCAATAGAATGTAGTCTGGCACGGATTGCTCCCTCAGGTAAATTGGTCATGCCATCTATTGAGCTTACCTATCAGCAGTAACCCCTACAATCTTTTGCCAGGTGACCAGTGGGAAGAGGAAGCTTTGGATGAGTTTGATAGACTCACTCATTGTGCTGACTGGAAGCCTCTGGTAGCCAAGATCTCTAGCTATGTCCAGACTGGGATCTCAACTTGGCCAAAGATCTACTTATATGATACTAGCAATGGGAAGGTAAGACTGGCATTCACTCACTGCTTGCCATAGAACATCATTCCCTTTTCATTTTTCTTCTCAGAAACTTGATATTGGGCTAGAATTAGTACACAAAGGATACGCAATTGAGCTTCCTGAAGACATAGAAGAAAACAGAGCTGTCCCAGACATGTTGAAGGACATGGTGAGCTATTGTAGTTATATAGGGTGCTGCTTTTCCTCCTTTTTTCCTGTTTTCATCCACTCAGGCCACAGAAACAGATGCCTCTCTCAGCACGTTGCTCACTGAGACCAAAAAGAGCTCTGGAGAGATAACACATACCCTGTCCTGCCTCAGCTTATCAGGTACAAGCAGTATTTCCTCCCTAGAGCATCTTCTAACTTTCTCCTTCTTATTTATCTTCAATAGAAGCTGCTTCCATGTCTGGTGATGATAACCTTGAAGATGACTACTTACTCTGAAGTCTGGGCTTCAGTTTGCTCAGCCATCTGCTTTGCTGTGTGAGTGCAGCTATCATCTATCTGTAGCAACATTGGCCTTATGTCTGACCCTTTCACATTGTAGGTGCTCCATATGTTTGAGATCCATTTTGTCCTGCTGGCCACATCCCTTGAATGGATTCTGTGTAATTTCACCAGTGCTCCTTCAGTCTGGCCCCTAACACCACCTGCAGGGGCTTCCTCAGAGTCCAGTTGTAACTTGATGGAACAAGTTACAACTTCCCACCTTCGTGGTAGGTGGGAAGAAAAGAATCCCTGAAATGCCTGAGGGTGCATTTTTAAAGACAGGGGAAGAGGGTCTCCTATAAAGGAAAAGGAGTTATCCAGCTGCCTCAGCGCGAAAAGCAAGGAAGAACAGCAGATCCCCACCTCTGTCGTTCCGATCATTCTGGAAGTTCACAAACACAGAGTCCACATTTGTCTTCTCTTCCACGTACTCCAGGGTTGCAGTCAAACTAGGAGCCACAGAAAAACAGTTAAAATGTTTGGCCGCTCCCTCTCCCTCTCCCTCTCCGTCTCCGTCTCCCCATGGTCTCCCTCTCCCTCTCTCTCCACGGTCTCCCTCTGATGCCACCAAAGTTGTGAAAGCCGAAGCTGGACTGTACTGCTGCCATCTCGGCTCACTGCAACCTCCCTGCCTGATTCTCCTGCCTCAGCCTGCTGAGTGCCTGGGATTGCAGGCGCGTGCCGCCATGCCTGACTGGTTTTCGTATTTTGGTGGAGACGGGGTTTCGCTGTGTTGGCCGGGCTGGTCTCCAGCTCCTAACCACGAGTGATCTGCCAGCCTCGGCCTCCTGAGGTGCCGGGATTGCAGACGGAGCCTCGTTCACTCAGTGCTCAGTGTTGCCCAGGCTGGAGTGCAGTGGCGTGATCTCGGCTCGCTACAACCTCCACCTCCCAGCCGCCTGCCTTGGCCTCCCAAAGTGCCGAGATTGCAGCCTCTGCCCGGCCACCACCCCGTCTGGGAAGTGAGGAGCGTCTCTGCCTGGCCGCCCATCGTCTGGGATGTGAGGAGCGCCTCTGCCCGGCCGTCATCCCGTCTAGGAAGTGAGGAGCGTCTCCGCCCAGCCGCCCATCGTCTGGGATGTGGGGAGCGCCTCTACCCGGCCACGACCCTGTCTGGGAACTGAGGAGTGTCTCTGCCCAGCCGCGACCCCATCTGGGAGGTGAGGAGCATCTCTGCCCGTCCGCCCTGTCTGAGAAGTGAGGAGCCCCTCCGCCCGGCAGCCGCCTCGTCTGGGAAGTGAGGGGCGTCTCCGCCCGGCAGCTGCCCCGTCCGGGAGGTGGGGGGCAGCCCCCGCCCGGTCAGCCGCCCCGTCTGGGAGGGAGGTGGGGGGCAGTCCCCACCCGGCCACCGCCCCCTCCGGGAGGTGGGGGGTGCGTCTGCCCGGCCGCCCCTTTTGGGAAGTGAGCCCCTCTGCCCGGCCGCCACACCGTCTGGGAGGTGTACCCAAGAGCTCATTGAGAATGGGCCATGATGACGATGGCGGTTTTGTCGAATAGAAAAGGGGGAAATGTGGGGAAAAGATAGAGAAATCAGATTGTTGCTGTGTCTGTGTAGAAAGAAGTAGACATAGGAGACTCCATTTTGTTCTGTACTAAGAAAAATTCTTCTGCCTTGGGATGCTGTTAATCTATAACCTTACCCCCAACCCCATGCTCTCTGAAACGTGCTGTGTCCACTCAGGGTTAAATGGATTAAGGGCGGTGCAAGATGTGCTTTGTTAAACAGATGCTTGAAGGCAGCATGCTCGTTAAGAGTCATCACCACTCCCTAATCTCAAGTACCCAGGGACACAAACACTGCGGAAGGCCGCAGGGTCCTCTGCCTAGGAAAACCAGAGACCCTTGTTCACTTGTTTATCTGCTGACCTTCCCTCCACTATTGTCCTATGACCCTGCCAAATCCCCCTCTGTGAGAAACACCCAAGAATGATCAATAAATACTGGGAAAAAAAAATTTGGCCAACTCAGAATCCAGAAAGACACCTACTTGGAGCAGTAAAAATATTATTGGTCGTTTTCTGCCCTCCACCCACCCAAGCCAGGAAATGAAAGTTGCTAAACTAGTTTTGGTAGATTTTTCTTGGAAGCCAAGAGATTGCACATCACTGGATGTAAGCCACAGAAGGGGTCTGGGGAGAAAGGACTACTGAGATGAACAGCTAGAAAGTACTTCCCGTTATTCAACTATTTCTGGATCTGAGTCCAGCTTCCCATGGACTCTTATCCCTTGAACCCCAGATCCTGGCTCAGCTCACAGGCTTGTCTGCATGCCAGGTGAATGGATTGCTTATATCTAGCTCCAGAATTAGCCTTATGTACTATGACATGATAGAAGGGTGAAATCCCCTACCTATTCCCTCCCCATTCTCCCATCCAGGCTCAGTCACCTTTCCCGGTTGCCTTGATCCAAGGCCTGATATGGGATATCCAGGAAGAGTCGACGGTCACAGAGAAGGCCGTGCCAATGGGCAGAGGTCTGGGAGGTAAGGCGGAAGTGAAAGTCTAACTGTACTGGGTCCTGGTGGAGCAGGGGGTCAGTAGCCAGCACCGTCAAGTTCCCAGCCTGGAAAAGGAGTAAAAATGCTCCTCTAGTCTTCAAATCAGACCTCAGGCAGATGGGGGTGTGTCCGTTGAAGCAAGGTGGGCATTGATGGGGAGAGCCTGGGAGAATTGGAGCCAAGATCTTAAAGATGCAATAATATCCCTTAGTCCCAGGAACTAATAGCCTATGCCTATTGTGGAGTTCTCCTTTATATCAAACAATCCAGCTGAGGCAGTATTACTGCCTGTTGACTTCAACCCAGGAGTACAATAACCATTTAGGAACTTAGAAATGTTTACATCAGAGAGCTTAGGATTTAAACAAAGCTTTATAATGTGCTTCCTTTCTCACTAATAATTTCCACTTTTTTCATTATATGGGTTTTCTCTAAATTCTTCTATTTAAAATGCCATGGTTACAACCAGGCTTGTTATTGCAATATGATATGTGGGCAAGTTCTGGATTCCAGATCCTGCTTAGCATCTTTAAGCAGGATCTTGGCATAAACAGCTTTATGTCCCAGAAGTCCTACAGAGTTTGTTTTACCTTTGTCCCCACTCCCTCTTTTCCCAATCCTGATTTTCACTACCATCTGTATGACCTTGATTTTACAGTCTGTGGGCCAGAATGCTTGTCTATATAGCAAGTAGCTTTTACACATGCGTTCCAAGATTCCATCTACCTCTGTAATTCATCTTCCAACTTGCTAATGTCCCTCCTCTGCAAGGTATGCAAGAAAAGGGTTGCCCTGTCACAGCACTAGCTCACAGTCCACTTACCGAATACAGTTCTTTAAGCTGGTCGTGGTTACCCTGCTCGGTGCTTTTGCCCTCCTGGAGGCCTACTAGGGACTCAGGAGCACTGGAGGCAGGAACGGGGCTGGAGTGTCAAGTCCTCCTCTTCCTTATAAGTGATGCTGGTTGGGAAAGAGACCCAAATTAGTTTATCTTGGAATCTGAGGTGGGAAGATACACAGTACCAGGCTCTGGCATGATCTTCTGTATTTTCTGTTGTCCAGCCTGTTTCTATGTTCCTGGGCCCAACCAGATGGAAAAATTCTAAAGTTCCATGCCAGCTTTCCACCCCCTATTCTGTTGTTATTTCTTGCCATTTGGGAAATTCTTTCAAATTCTTTTACTTTTTCCTTACATTTTATATAAACAACTACAAATAGAGATGAAAACAAGTACCTTTTATAACAACGAGGCAGCATCTTCTCCCGGAGAGTGATCCGGTACTTGTAACAGTAAAGGTAATAGGCGTATGGTGACCAGATCGGGTAGAGGTAGTTACGTGTTTTTCCCCTCTTGATATAAGAAAGGGAGTAGACAGAGGGGCGACACCTCTTACAAGGCAGTTTTTCAGTTCAGTGCCTCCCTGTGGCAAAGTGAAGTTCACAGGTGGGTGGCAGAGGTTTAGGCAACCTGGTGGCATTGTGACCCAGTGGGCACTATGACATGGATAAGGGGTCAGCCCTTATGTCACCTCAGGACTCCACTCTGCTGCTTATCTACCCTAATCCCTTATCCAAGGCTCATATTCGACTAGTATGCATGTTATGGCTGTATGAATGATTAAAAAATAGAACTTGAAGACTTCTGTACTGGTTGGCCAAAAGCCCTGCC